GAAATCATTGTGCAATTTTATTTATGGTAGTCATGCCAGGATAAGTGAGAGAAGGTCTTCTTTTCTCCAAAGCTTAGTTTATTCATATTTAATGTAAATACAAAAATAGCCCCTCTTTTAAAGGATTGAAGGCTTGTGAAATTAAGATGAGAAAAAGATACTTAACATAGCGCTAGGAATATAATAAAAGCTCAATAAATGTTAGATTTCACTTTTAATTTCACTTTTAATTCTTAGATCAGTATGTTGATTTACTTAATTGTTTCCCACCTCCCTCATTAGAATATACACTCCATAAATCACACAAGTTTTGAAATTCTGTCTACCACTATATTCCCTCAAAGATCAAAAGAGAGCTTGTTGTATCTAGACATTCAGTAAATACTTGTTGGATAAATGAATGGGTGCCAGCAAACAGTAATGTGTTAAATGAAGAGATTATTCCTAAGAGCCTTTCATGTCAAGGGTAGTCAACATAATCTTCTGCATTCAAGGGTGTAATAACCATAAGTATAAAACAACAGCAACAGATTTGTGACATATTTGTGAAACTTGTCATACCTAGAGTTGAGCTTAAATTTTAATTAAAAATTAAATCGATCATTTAGAGTAAGTATCTACAGTGGCTAAATTTGTTTTTCATTTCTATATAGTATTTTCTGTACATATATAAATTGATTATAAATGACATAAATAATGATTTGATATTTTAAAAGATAAAGTCAAAATTTTTGTTTCTGTTTTGCATTACATTCTATAGGTATATGTTTGGCACTCCTCCTCCACAATTCAATTTATTAAATGCAAAATAGTCTCAGGAGGACATGTAAAATCCATGAAACAGAAACTTTCATTTGCATTTTAACAAATTATAGATAGGCATTCAGTCTGAACATACATTCTCCAGACTAGCTATGTTTTGTAGACATATTTGGAAAGGTCTTCATTAAGAAATTTCTGATTCCATCTCAAGCCATTACTGGGGCAATTTCAAGTCTTTATATAATGAAAGAGAAGAAAGTCACACTTCCGTCGAGCAGCCAATATATGCCTCATTCTGCAGCAGGTAATCTAAGATAGATGTAACAGAAGCAATATTAAGAATTAGCAGATATGCTACGTGTAGTGGAAGGCATCTTCATTTTTGTTGTAGTTAGTGAGTCAGTGTTTGGGGTTTTGGGGAATGGATTTATTGGACTTGTAAACTGCATTGACTGTGCCAAGAATAAGTTATCTACGATTGGCTTTATTCTCACCGGCTTAGCTATTTCAAGAATTTTTCTGATATGGATAATAATTACAGATGGATTTATACAGATATTCTCTCCAAATATATATGCCTCCGGTAACCTAATTGAATATATTAGTTACTTTTGGGTAATTGGTAATCAATCAAGTATGTGGTTTGCCACCAGCCTCAGCATCTTCTATTTCCTGAAGATAGCAAATTTTTCCAACTACATATTTCTCTGGTTGAAGAGCAGAACAAATATGGTTCTTCCCTTCATGATAGTATTCTTACTTATTTCATCGTTACTTAATTTTGCATACATTGCGAAGATTCTTAATGATTATAAAACGAAGAATGACACAGTCTGGGATCTCAACATGTATAAAAGTGAATACTTTATTAAACAGATTTTGCTAAATCTGGGAGTCATTTTCTTCTTTACACTATCCCTAATTACATGTATTTTTTTAATCATTTCCCTTTGGAGACACAACAGGCAGATGCAATCGAATGTGACAGGATTGAGAGACTCCAACACAGAAGCTCATGTGAAGGCAATGAAAGTTTTGATATCTTTCATCATCCTCTTTATCTTGTATTTTATAGGCATGGCCATAGAAATATCATGTTTTACTGTGCGAGAAAACAAACTGCTGCTTATGTTTGGAATGACAACCACAGCCATCTATCCCTGGGGTCACTCATTTATCTTAATTCTAGGAAACAGCAAGCTAAAGCAAGCCTCTTTGAGGGTACTGCAGCAATTGAAGTGCTGTGAGAAAAGGAAAAATCTCAGAGTCACATAGACACCTTGGGAAGAGATGGATGTTCCACGAAAGGAATCCAGTGAATAAATCCTTGAAGATCTGTTTCATTGCACTGCATTCTTGCATTGTCTTTTTAACTGTGTCATTAAAGATCACTGAAATCTTCCATAATTGTTTTGACTATGTTTCAGGGAATCT